TGAGGGTGTGCACCTGTAGTCCCAGCTACTGGGGAGGCTAATGTAGGAGGATCACTTGAGTAGGTCAAGGCTGCAGTGAGCTGTGATCGTGCCACTGCACTTCAGCCTGGGTGACAGAGCAAGACCCTATCTCAAATAAAAGACTATAAGAGAATACTTCACATATATATTTGCTAATTAATTTTAAAATTTACATAATATAAAAAGATTATTGCAAAAATATAAATAACTGGGACTGTCTCAAGAAAAAAAAAACCCAAATAGTTCTATTGTCTTAGTCCGTTTTGTGTTGCAGGTTAAAGGAATACCTGAGGCTGGGTCATTTATAAAGAAAAAAGGTTTATTTGGCCCGTGATTCCGATGTCTGGAAAGGTTTGAGATTGGGCATCTGGTAAAGTCCTCAGGCTGCTTCCAATCCTAGTGGGGGATGATGGAAGAGGGGGCTGATGTGTGCAGAGATAACATGATAGGAGAGGAAGCAAGAGAGAGGGAGGGAGGTGCCTGACTCAGAGCTTGAGCACCGACTCACTGGCAGGCAGGGGCACTCATCTATTCCTGAGGAATCCAGCACCATGACCCAAGCACCTCCCATGAGGCCCCACCTCCAACACTGGGATCAACTCTCAACAGGTTTGAGGGCACAAACCTCCAGACTACAGCACTGATATTCATATAGGAATTCATTCAGTAGCAAACACTGATTTCCAGGGAAGAAATTCACGGGTAAGTTCTTCTGAATATGCAAGGCAGAAATATTTCCAGGTTTTCATGAGCACTTCCACATGTGGAAGTCTTTCTGCTGGCGAAAGACACATTCGCCAGCAAACTCTGAGGAGTCTTTTGCTTTCCCTAGACCTCACTGAATTCTGCACAGCAGGGAAGAGGGGAAGGCTGATCTCAGAAAACCTCCCATCTCTGGCAGTGGTGGGTCTGACACTGCACTTATGTGCACGATTACCATTTTGTCCAAACCCCGTGGCTTCCTGTTGGGGTTTACCCTTGTTTCTCCCAGACTATTCTTCCCATACGGAGGGACTCTTGTGACCAGACTGTCCTGGGGCAGTGCCTGGTGCTCATGGCTCAAGGCACAGTTCTGCTGGGGCTGGTGCTGCTGCCATCCAGGTGGTGAGAAAGTAAGCAGACCCAGAGGGGTCCTGAGCGGGGAGCGGGGTCAGTGTCTGAGCCTCTCCTTCTCTCCCCAGGGGCTTTGGCTTAGGATCCAGGAGATGGCCTTAGAGTGCAGGAGCTGGTGACGGTGCAGGAGGGAATGTGCAGGCATGTGCTCTGCGCTGTTTTCTACCCCAAGTATTACTGGGCAGGATCCGGCCTAGCTCATGGTTACTGCCAACAGGATGAAGCCACTCCTGGAAGGAACACTCCAGTGGCTACAAACAACCCCAAACAATTGCAGGAGAAGAACCAGGGCCAGTTCACCTCGTTGGTCATCCCCAGACCTACAGCTGCTCCCTGAACCTCAGAGATGCCAATGAGGCGGATACAGGGACGTACTTCTTTCAGGTGGAGAGAGGTTATTACATGAAATACAGTTAGAAACAGGAATCAGCCCCTTTCTCTTTTCTAGTGCTGACCCAGCCACCTGAGATCCATGTCCAGAAGAGCTGCAATCAGGTGACCCTGGAAATCTGACTTGCACCGTATCATGGGCCGGTGAGAAGGGAACCCCACCAAATTTCTTCTGGCTCTTCCTGCTTTCTCTGTTTTTTTCGTCCAGCCCCAAAGACCCTGAACAATGGTACACCACTGCCTGTCCTGGAGGGAGAGTCCCTGTGGTCTGTGTGGCTGACAGCACCCCACCTCCCAACCCCGCCCGGCTGAGCTGGTCCTGAGAGGGAAGAACACTGAATTCCTCCCAGCTCTCAGCACCCGGGGGCCTGGAGCTGCCTCAGATAGGGGCTGGGACGGAGGAGCATTGACCTGTTGGGCTCACCACCCACTGCGATTTCAGCACATTTCCCTGAGCCTCTGTGCAGAGTGAGTTGCAGGACAGCTGCTGAGGCAGGCAGACAGAATCTCACACGCTTCTACCCTTTCCCAGGAAGCCCCTCTGGCTACAGATGTGTGAGTGAAAAGCAGGAGGGCTTCTGGCCCCTGGTTCTCACCTGATCAGGGGGCCATCCTGGGCACTGGCTTCCCCCCAACCCCCATGGCCTCACCTGGAGCTACTACTCCAGGTGAGCAGGCCTGCTCTTTTCTAGGGAAGCCGATGCTAATCTGAGGCCCGTGTTGGCTCTGCAGGTGTGGAGGGCCCCAGGGGAGCAGTGCTGAGAGGCCTGACTGAGCCCCTCCTGCTCAAGACAGAACTCAGATGTGGACACCCAGCCCTGCAGAACAGATGCAGGACAACACTGTCAGCCATGGCTCAGCCCTTCTGACCATTGCAGTTGAGATGCTGCAACTTCCCAGGGAGCGACTGGGCAAACATGGGGGCCTGAGGTATTCACGGCAACGTGCACAGATGATAAAACATGGCTTATATTTCTCCCAAAAATATTTCTAGAAAACTGACATCGGTCTAAGGAGGCTCCACCACACAGGATACTCCCAGTTCCTCCCAGCCCAGCCACACAGTTACAAAAAATCTTCTGCTGAATTCAGGTGCATGTTTCTTCTCCCATGAAATCCTGCCCATCGCGGAGGGTGCATGCCCCGGGGCTGGTGTCCTCACTCCACATCTCCTGTTCACCGGGACCCCTGGGAGCAGAGCTTGCAGAAGCAAAGCCCCAGGGCCAGCTGATCCCTCATGTTCTGGAGTAACCAGGGAAGTGTGGCTGAGCGAGACATCGGTGGTGAAGAAACCCTTCGTGGTGCAGTGAGGAAAGGAGAAATATCTTCCCTTTTGAAATCTGCCCCTTTTCTTCCGAATTTCCTCCCTTCCAAGCCCCACAGTACAACAGTCACAGCCTCAGTTTCCCAGACCTCCTGCGAGCCAGGCTCCCCTCTGTGTCCTTGGCGTGTATCAACACATAGAATCCTCACCTCCACAGCCCCATGTCCCTCTGCTCAGTCCTCCTGAGATTGAACCCCTGACCTACGGGAGAGTGACCCCATCCTGCCTGTGCCCCCCAACTGAAGCTCCTGCCGTGGACAGCTCAGACGTCAGGAGCCTCCATGTCTCCCCTCCGCACAGTGACCCCTTGGGGACAGTGTCCAGCTCTGCTGTGTTGACCTCGTTGTGCAGAAAGGGGGTGCCCACCTCGTGCTTGCTTGGGGGGGATGAGAGGCTGCCTGCTCACCCCACCTGCACCCCCATCTCTCATGGCCCCAAGTCCCACCTCTGAGCTACGCAGATATCCACAGCCTCTGACTCAGGGGTCTGGCCAGATGGGACTCATTTTCACCCTGCAGAAAATGTCACCTAAGGGGAAGGGCATTGAGAGGGAGGCAGGAGGTGGGGTGGGCCCTGCATGGGGTGGGAATCTGGGTGAGTCTGTCTCCCGCTCTGGCCTCAGGGACCCAGGAGTGAACATGGGGTGGTGGACGGTGGATCTCCCAGGGCTGACCCGGGCCTGACAGTGTCTGGGTGTAAAGTTCCTCCTCTGAGGAGGTCACTGTTCCGACCTCGCCCCTGTCTTCCTGTAGGGCCTCCTCTAAGTCTTGAGCCCGCAGTTCCTGAGAGAAGAACCCTGAGGAACAGACGTTCCCTCGCGGCCCTGGCACCTCTAACCCCAGACATGCTGCTGCTGCTGCTGCCCCTGCTCTGGGGGAGGGAGAGGGCGGAAGGACAGACAAGTAAACTGCTGACGATGCAGAGTTCCGTGACGGTGCAGGAAGGCCTGTGTGTCCATGTGCCCTGCTCCTTCTCCTACCCCTCGCATGGCTGGATTTACCCTGGCCCAGTAGTTCATGGCTACTGGTTCCGGGAAGGGGCCAATACAGACCAGGATGCTCCAGTGGCCACAAACAACCCAGCTCGGGCAGTGTGGGAGGAGACTCGGGACCGATTCCACCTCCTTGGGGACCCACATACCAAGAATTGCACCCTGAGCATCAGAGATGCCAGAAGAAGTGATGCGGGGAGATACTTCTTTCGTATGGAGAAAGGAAGTATAAAATGGAATTATAAACATCACCGGCTCTCTGTGAATGTGACAGGTAAGGCACAGGCTCCAGGAAAGGCCACAGGGGACCTGATCCTGAGTCCCCCTCTCTTCACCAGCCTTGACCCACAGGCCCAACATCCTCATCCCAGGCACCCTGGAGTCCGGCTGCCCCCAGAATCTGACCTGCTCTGTGCCCTGGGCCTGTGAGCAGGGGACACCCCCTATGATCTCCTGGATAGGGACCTCCGTGTCCCCCCTGGACCCCTCCACCACCCGCTCCTCGGTGCTCACCCTCATCCCACAGCCCCAGGACCATGGCACCAGCCTCACCTGTCAGGTGACCTTCCCTGGGGCCAGCGTGACCACGAACAAGACCGTCCATCTCAACGTGTCCTGTGAGTGCTGGGCCGGGACGCCTGGGTCCCTGGTGATGCGGGTCTCCATGTCTTTCTGTCCCAGACCCGCCTCAGAACTTGACCATGACTGTCTTCCAAGGAGACGGCACAGGTAGGATGGAGCTCCCTCCCTGGGGCTGGAGGATCTCTCTGACCCTCTGTCTCTTTTTCTACAGTATCCACAGTCTTGGGAAATGGCTCATCTCTGTCACTCCCAGAGGGCCAGTCTCTGCGCCTGGTCTGTGCAGTTGATGCAGTTGACAGCAATCCCCCTGCCAGGCTGAGCCTGAGCTGGAGAGGCCTGACCCTGTGCCCCTCACAGCCCTCAAACCCGGGGGTGCTGGAGCTGCCTTGGGTGCACCTGAGGGATGCAGCTGAATTCACCTGCAGAGCTCAGAACCCTCTCGGCTCTCAGCAGGTCTACCTGAACGTCTCCCTGCAGAGTGAGTGCACCAGTATGCTGGGGAGGGGCTGGATATCACAAAAATAACTCCCATCTGTCAACAGGCAAAGCCACATCAGGAGTGACTCAGGGGGTGGTCGGGGGAGCTGGAGCCACAGCCCTGGTCTTCCTGTCCTTCTGCGTCATCTTCGTTGTGTAAGCATGGACCCTAGAGAGGGAGGGAGGGAACACTGAAAGGCTCTCTGGTCTCTTCACTCAGAGTGAGGTCCTGCAGGAAGAAATCGGCAAGGCCAGCAGCGGGCGTGGGAGATACGGGCATAGAGGATGCAAACGCTGTCAGGGGTTCAGCCTCTCAGGTGAGTGATGTGGACTCTCCACAGCCAGCATGGCTCTGACTCACTTCTCTCTCCCATGTCTCAGGGGCCCCTGACTGAACCTTGGGCAGAAGACAGTCCCCCAGACCAGCCTCCCCCAGCTTCTGCCCGCTCCTCAGTGGGGGAAGGAGAGCTCCAGTATGCATCCCTCAGCTTCCAGATGGTGAAGCCTTGGGACTCGCGGGGACAGGAGGCCACTGACACCGAGTACTCGGAGATCAAGATCCACAGATGAGAAACTGCAGAGACTCACCCTGATTGAGGGATCACAGCCCCTCCAGGCAAGGGAGAAGTCAGAGGCTGATTCTTGTAGAATTAACAGCCCTCAACGTGATGAGCTATGATAACACTATGAATTATGTGCAGAGTGAAAAGCACACAGGCTTTAGAGTCAAAGTATCTCAAACCTGAATCCACACTGTGCCCTCCCTTTTATTTTTTTAACTAAAAGACAGACAAATTCCTACCTCTCTGTACCTTGGTTTCCTGCTCTGTAAA